AAGACCAGCCCAGGCAGCACAGTAAGACATTGGCTCTAGAAAAATAAAAATAAAAGAAATCATCCAAGAATGGTGACTTGCCTACTATTCTACTCGAGAGGCTGAGAGGGGAGGATTTCTTGAGCCCAGGAGTTTGAGGATGCAGTGAGCTATGATCACATCACTGTACTTCAGCCTGAGCAACAGCAAGATCCTGTCTCAAAAAATTAAATTAGGCTGGGCTTGGTGGCTCATGCCTGTAATCCCAGCACTTTGGAAGGCCATGGTGGGCAGATTGCTTGAGCCCAGGAGTTTGAGACGAGGCTGGGCAACATGACGAAACCCCGGCTCTACCAAAAAATACAAAAAATTAACTGGGCATAATGGTACATGTCTGTGGTCCCAGCTACTCGGTAGGCTGAGGTGGGAGGAATGCTTGAGCCCAGGAAATAGGGGCTACAGTGAACCAGGATCATGCCAGTGCACTCCAACCTGGGCAACAGAGCAAGACTCTACCTCAAAATAATTATTTAAAAAAATGGATTAATTGGGCATAGGTGGCTTGTGCCTGTAGTCCCAGTTACTCAGGAGGCTGAGGTGGGAGGATTGCCTGAGTCTAGGAGGTTGAGGCTGCAGTGAGCCGGGATGGCACCATTGCACTCCACCTGGGCAACAGGGTGAGACCCTGTCTCAAAAAAGAAAAAAAAGGGAGGGGTTATAATCACTCCTCCTGACATGATACAGAGTATCCATTTGAGTTCATAACATAAATATGTACTTGGTGAATGCTCTGTAACTATTGGCTTTTTTATTGTTCCCATTTTACATATAAGGAAGCTGAGGCTTTGTGAGGAGAAATAGCTTAGCCCAGGTCATCCAGTGGGAAGCGTCTGGTGCAGAGGAATAGTGATCATGGTGGGACTTTGCCTAGCCTAAGGTTCAGCATACAATATTCAGTCAGTACTCAAGGGCTGGGCTGTTTCTGGTAATCAAAGGGCTGCCTTGTTCTCCTGCCCCACAGCACAGGAAATTCCAAGGTGGTTTTCTTTACAGGCTCCTCCGCTTCTGTGGCCAGAGGGGACAGCGGAGGAGCCCAGGTACCTAAGCCAACTCAAGAGAAGATGGAATTCAGCACCCCCTTGCTCACTCTCTTGCTCACAGTCCACGATGGCCCGGTCCCTGGTGTGCCTTGGTGTCATCATCTTGCTGTCTGCCTTCTCCGGACCTGGTGTCAGGGGTGGTCCTATGCCCAAGCTGGCTGACCGGAAGCTGTGTGCGGACCAGGAGTGCAGCCGTAAGAATGGGGAGGGGAGAATTGGGGGCTTGGGGTGCTGCATTCCCTTCTATTCCTTCCCTAGACCCTATCTCCATGGCTGTGGCCCTTCAGGACTACATGGCCCCCGACTGCCGATTCCTGACCATTCACCGGGGCCAAGTGGTGTATGTCTTCTCCAAGCTGAAGGGCCGTGGGCGGCTCTTCTGGGGAGGCAGCGTGAGTCTTGGGAGAGTGAAAGAGGGAAGGGTCCAGACCCTAGCTTTTAACTCCTCTTCCCCAGGTTCAGGGAGATTACTATGGAGATCTGGCTGCTCGCCTGGGCTATTTCCCCAGTAGCATTGTCCGAGAGGACCAGACCCTGAAACCTGGCAAAGTCGATGTGAAGACAGACGTGAGTGTCATGGGGGCTGGCAAGAAATGTGGTCTTTCCACTGTTTCCCCTTTCTCTTTTTCAGAAATGGGATTTCTACTGCCAGTGAGCTCAGCCTACCGCTGGCCCTGCCGTTTCCCCTCCTTGGCTTTATGCAAATACAATCAGCCCAGTGCAAACGGCTCGTCTCCGTGGTCTTTGGGGTGGGGTA